CCCACTGGAAGTCCGGCCCAGAGGCCTCAGAGAAATCCTGGCCTAGCTGGGCTCAGAGGAGCCCCGCCTCCCTGAGAGCTAAACCTGGGCTAGGACCCTGAAACCTCGAGGTTGGCAGAAGCCTGAGGGCCTTGCTGCCAGGCAGGGAGGGCACGGGAAGGAGGGAGGTGGGATCGATGGCCTCCAAACAGGGGAAACAAGGTGGCTGGTAGCTGGGGCACTCCACAAGACAGGTGTCTCCTGGGAAGCTGAGCTTACCAGCTGGGATTCCTGATTTATTTCATTATTAAGGGGAGAGGCATTTCCCTGGGAGGGTACTGGCAGTGACTGATGCCCCCTGGAGTTGTGCTGTGCATAACACTACTGTAGGAGGCAGCAACTCCTACCCCACCTGGCCATCACTCACCTTGCCCTTACTTTCGTTGACTCGCCCAGAAGCACCCAGAGCCTGCGGCATGACTGACCCTGTAGGCCAAGCCAAACCAAACCCCCGAATTGTCCAGAATCTCGCCCTGCTGCTATCCCCAAAGCCAGCCCTGTCCTCCAGGCTTCTCTTCCTATTCAGACTCTCCCTCATCCCACCACCTTCAGTAATAAAGCCTTCCTCAAATCACTCTCCTCCCCACCGCTTCCCACCCCATCCTTCTCTCTCCCATGCTGGTTTGGGTGCTGAGGAATATTTCTTCAAACCCACACCCATCCAGCCCTGCCCAGAGGCCTGACTCTGCATGCCTCTGGTAGGCTTTTCAGGCTCACATTAGGGAGCAAACGCAGGCTGCAGGAGCAAAAGGAGACCCTTCCAAATGCGTCGTGGCCCCTTTAAAAAAGCTGGGCAGGGCTTTTTTTTTTTTTTTTTTTTTTTTTTTTTTTTTTTTTTTTTGCCGTATGACTATATTAGGTGACACGAAACTGCTCATCGCTCCTGTCATCGAGGCCCCTGGCCCAATGGCAGGCTGAGTCCCCCTCCTCTGGCCTGGTCCCGCCTCTCCTGCCCCTTGTGCTCAGCGCTACCTGCTGCCCGGACACATCCAGAGCTGGCCGACGGGTGCGCGGGCGGGCGGCGGCACCATGCAGGGAAGCTGCCAGGGGCCGTGGGCAGCGCCGCTTTCTGCCGCCCACCTGGCGCTGTGAGACTGGCGCTGCCACCATGTTCCCCAGCCCTGCTCTCACGCCCACGCCCTTCTCAGTCAAAGACATCCTAAACCTGGAACAGCAGCAGCGCAGCCTGGCTGCCGCCGGAGAGCTCTCTGCCCGCCTGGAGGCGACCCTGGCGCCCTCCTCCTGCATGCTGGCCGCCTTCAAGCCAGAGGCCTACGCTGGGCCCGAGGCGGCTGCGCCGGGCCTCCCAGAGCTGCGCGCAGAGCTGGGCCGCGCGCCTTCACCGGCCAAGTGTGCGTCTGCCTTTCCCGCCGCCCCCGCCTTCTATCCACGTGCCTACAGCGACCCCGACCCAGCCAAGGACCCTAGAGCCGAAAAGAAAGGTGAGGAGGAAACACAGGCCCCCTTCTCCCCTTATTTTTTTATTTATTTTTTTTTTTTTTGCAGCCTGAAATTTTAAGTCACCGTCTGTCTCCCTCACCAGGGTGTGAACTGCCCCGAGGGCAGAGACCTCCCGTTTTGTTCTCCAGCGCCTTGAGCCAGCCTGACTTTCTACAAATGCTGAGTGAGACGTGTCGGTGGCTCCCAGTGCACTTGGCAGAGTGAGCCGCAGCCAGCTGGGCGCTCCAGGCAGGACACAGTGGCCTCCACGAGGATCCCTTACCATTACTGTGCGGCCGCGCTCCGTAGGTCAAGCCGCTCTTACCAAGCGTCTCTCTGCCTCTCTGTTCCCCCTCAGAGCTGTGCGCGCTGCAGAAGGCGGTGGAGCTGGAGAAGACAGAGGCGGACAACGCGGAGCGGCCCCGGGCGCGACGGCGGAGGAAGCCGCGCGTGCTCTTCTCGCAGGCGCAGGTCTATGAGCTGGAGCGGCGCTTCAAGCAGCAGCGGTACCTGTCGGCCCCCGAACGCGACCAGCTGGCCAGCGTGCTGAAACTCACGTCCACGCAGGTCAAGATCTGGTTCCAGAACCGGCGCTACAAGTGCAAGCGGCAGCGGCAGGACCAGACTCTGGAGCTGGTGGGGCTGCCCCCGCCGCCGCCGCCGCCTGCCCGCAGGATCGCGGTGCCAGTGCTGGTGCGCGATGGCAAGCCATGCCTAGGGGACTCGGCGCCCTACGCGCCTGCCTACGGCGTGGGCCTCAATCCCTACGGTTATAACGCCTACCCCGCCTATCCGGGTTACGGCGGCGCGGCCTGCAGCCCTGGCTACAGCTGCACTGCCGCTTACCCCGCCGGGCCTTCCCCAGCGCAGCCGGCCACTGCCGCCGCCAACAACAACTTCGTGAACTTCGGCGTCGGGGACTTGAATGCGGTTCAGAGCCCCGGGATTCCGCAGAGCAACTCGGGAGTGTCCACGCTGCATGGTATCCGAGCCTGGTAGGGAAGGGACCCGCGTGGCGCGACCCTGACCGATCCCACCTCAACAGCTCCCTGACTCTCGGGGGGAGAAGGGGCTCCCAACATGACCCTGAGTCCCCTGGATTTTGCATTCACTCCTGCGGAGACCTAGGAACTTTTTCTGTCCCACGCGCGTTTGTTCTTGCGCACGGGAGAGTTTGTGGCGGCGATTATGCAGCGTGCAATGAGTGATCCTGCAGCCTGGTGTCTTAGCTGTCCCCCCAGGAGTGCCCTCCGAGAGTCCATGGGCACCCCCGGTTGGAACTGGGACTGAGCTCGGGCACGCAGGGCCTGAGATCTGGCCGCCCATTCCGCGAGCCAGGGCCGGGCGCCCGGGCCTTTGCTATCTCGCCGTCGCCCGCCCACGCACCCACCCGTATTTATGTTTTTACCTATTGCTGTAAGAAATGACGATCCCCTTCCCATTAAAGAGAGTGCGTTGACCCCGCACGTGTGCTTCTTTCAGCTTGCGGCG